TTACCCTGGCTGGGTGCAGTGGCTCACACCTGTAATCTCAGCACTTTGGGAGGCCAAGGTGGGTGGATCATTTGAGGTCAGGAGTTCCAGACCAGCTTGACCAACATGGTGAAACCCCGTCTCTACTAAAAATACAAAAAAATTAGCCGGACATGGTGGCACATGCCTGTAGTCCCAGCTACTTGGGAGGTTGAGGAAGGAGAATTTCTTGAACCCAGGAGACAGAGGTTGCAGTGAGCCGAAATCGTGCCACTGCACTCCAGCCTGGGAGACAGAGCGAGACTCCGTCTGTAAATAAATAAGTAAAGTAAAGTAAAATAACCCCAACCCAACAGCCAAGTCCCAATCACATACCCTTGCCCTGCTGATCCATCACGGTCTTTGTCTTTTTATAAGCCTCCCCTTGGGCTCATGCAGTCAATGATAATCCTCCCTTGGTACTGCAGAGACCAAAAGTTAGGAAGAGAGTGTTCTGGGTTATACCATCTCAAACTTAGCTGCCTGCAGACCCAGTGGGGAGAACTACTCCTGTGAGAACTCAAGTCCCCTCTGCTTGTTCCTACCCGCCTTGGTTAGGATAGACCATCTCACCCCCTACCATCCAGCCAGAAGGGGCTTTAGATCCTTGACTGACCATGGCTCACAGATGCATGGTAGGTCCATTTCCTCACTCTCTATCAGTTGGGGCCCAAGATTTTGAGCCTTGAGTCTTTGAGACTTGAGACCCAGAGTGACAGGCAGTTCTAGCTTATGCCTTCATGTTGGGCCTTCAGTTTCCAAATCACAGAATTATACTATGAAAAAGCTGAATAGAGTTCATGGATCATTTAGTCCAGACCTTTCACATCACACTGGATGTTTAAATAATTGATCTGAAGGCTCATAGGGTCCTTTCTCTTTTCTCTTAGGTGTGGGAATTAAGGTCAGGACTGGCAGGTGCAGGACTTGCCACAGCCATGCTCCTTAATCCTGGCAGTGCTGAGCAAGGCCTTGCATCCCAGCCCCCTGATCCAGCCAGCTGTCTGACTGTGAGTCAGGATGGCAGAGGAAGGTGATGTGGACGAGGCGGATGTGTTCCTGGCATTTGCCCAGGGTCCCTCCCCTCCCAGGGGTCCCGTGCGACGTGCCTTGGACAAGGCTTTCTTTATCTTCCTGGCCCTCTTCCTGACACTGCTGATGCTGGAGGCTGCTTATAAGCTGCTGTGGTTACTACTATGGGCAAAGTTAGGGGACTGGCTCCTGGGGACACCTCAGAAGGAGGAGGAGCTGGAATTGTGACCACCTTTCCTATAAACATCTTCTTTCCCCACCAAGGAGGTGAGAGGGGAGACAGGAGGGAAATGGGAGTGGACCCTGTTAATCTTTCTGGTTTCCTCATAAGCTCACCTCTGGACCCAGCCTTGCCTCCACGAGTCCCTCCAGCCTCCCTAAACACAACGAGGTGGGTATCAAATCTGTTTCTTCATCCTTCATAAGTATTTTATGAGCCTCATTTCGCCTCACAGCAGCCCTCGCAGCGGCAATTTGCACAAACTCTCCTCCAAGCCCCACCCCATCATCGCCCATCCGCAGACCCTAGGCCTCCCACGACAAAGCACGGCCACCTGGTCAGCACAGACGGCCCTTCGAGGACCCCCTCTGGAGAAGAACCATTCAGGTCCCAACGGTCTGGCTGGTCATTAGTTCTGTGGTGAAGCTTGAAAAGCAAATCAGCAACAATAGTAATAACAATAACACTTTTATGGCGCGTTGTGCTCATTTGTACGCATGTGTT